TCTTTGCTGCAGGACACGCATTAGCAGCACCGTCTACTGACAAGTGGCCTTCATTAAGAGCAAATTGCAGGCTCAGCATGTATTTTATTTATAACAGCTGCTTGCCGGGCACAGTGGCTCATGCCTGTAATCCCAGCACTTTGGGAGGCCAAGGCAGGCGGATCACCTGAGGCCCCGCAGTTCAAGACCAGCCAGGACAACCCTAACCCCCGCCTCCCCCAACCCCGTCTCTACAAAAAAATTTAAAAAATTAGCCGGGCGTGGTGGCGCGCGCCTGAGGTCCCAGCTACTCCAGAGGCTGAGGCGGAGGCTACAATGAACCCTGATCCTACCACTGCACTCCAGCCTGGGCGACGGAGCGAGACCCTGTCTCCAACTCACCAGGCAAACGGTGAAGACACACCCAGGCGCGTCCCCTAAGAGGGACGCCGGCTTCAGGGGCCCTGGCCCTCCCCAGCGCAGACCCGCCGGAGCCCAGCGCCGCGCCGGGGCCCACCACCGGCGGCCGTGAGGGTTTCCACTCGAATCTCCCCGGCGAGCTGGGCGCCTCCACTACGGGTCTGCGACGCAGTCCACCCACTGCGGGCCCGAGAGAGGACCCGTGCTCGTCATTTTTATTCGAGGCGGGGCTATCTGGGGACCCCGCCCGGAGCGGAGGCCCCTCGCGGCCCCAGCCTGTTTCCAGGGAATTCAGGTCCACACGCCGCTCAAAGAACCTCAGCGCCCCAGTCCGCGAAATCCCGCGGCCGGTACGAAACACCGCCAACTTTAGAAGTACCACCCCCTCCATCCCTTTCGTAAGGAACTGGGTGCCCCGCCCTCAACGAGATCCCGCGGGAACTGCATATGGCGCGAGAGCAGAAACACCTTACTTTTCCCTGCGGCAAACGCCCAGTTCCCTTTCACGTGACGAAGAGTGCCCCGTCCCCCAGAGGCGTGGCCGCGTCGCGCGTACGCACGTACGCACGTACGCACGCACGTCTCTCGCTTTCGCATACTTAAGGCGTCTGTTCTCGGCAGCGGCACAGCGAGGTCGGCAGCGGCACAGCGAGGTCGGCAGCGGCACAGCGAGGTCGGCAGCGGCACAGCGAGGTCGGCAGCGGCAGCGAGGTCGGCAGCGGCACAGCGAGGTCGGCAGCGGCAGCGAGGTCGGCAGCGGCGCGCGCTGTGCTCTTCCGCGGACTCTGAATCATGGCGACCACGGCCACGATGGCGACCTCGGGCTCGGCGCGAAAGCGGCTGCTCAAAGAGGAAGACATGACTAAAGTGGAATTCGAGACCAGCGAGGAGGTGGATGTGACCCCCACGTTCGACACCATGGGCCTGCGGGAGGACCTGCTGCGGGGCATCTACGCTTACGGTGAGCGGGCGCGGGCCGCGGGGGCCAGCCGGGGTGAGGGCTAATTTTTTGTTTTTATTTGCAGGTTTTGAAAAACCATCAGCAATCCAGCAACGAGCAATCAAGCAGATCATCAAAGGGAGAGATGTCATCGCACAGTAAGTTGTCCTGGGGTGCGGCGCAGGGCTGGTCTAATCCCACTGCTTTTGTTTCCTTGAATAGGTCTCAGTCCGGCACAGGAAAAACAGCCACCTTCAGTATCTCAGTCCTCCAGTGTTTGGATATTCAGGTAATTTGCCATTCTTAAAACAAACTGTTATGATTCTCTATTTTCTGATAAATTATTTCACCAGGTTCGTGAAACTCAAGCTTTGATCTTGGCTCCCACAAGAGAGTTGGCTGTGCAGATCCAGAAGGTGAGATGGCTAAAGATAGCGGTGTCCGATTACACCCTGGACGTGAACCTGTGCTTTGTTTCAGGGGCTGCTTGCTCTCGGTGACTACATGAATGTCCAGTGCCATGCCTGCATTGGAGGCACCAATGTTGGCGAGGACATCAGGAAGCTGGATTACGGACAGCATGTTGTCGCGGGCACTCCAGGGCGTGTTTTTGGTAAGCACTTTTGTCGCTAAAAATGGTGCTGCTGTCGTAAGTATTTCAAAATCTCATGTTATAGATATGATTCGTCGCAGAAGCCTAAGGACACGTGCTATCAAAATGTTGGTTTTGGATGAAGCTGATGAAATGTTGAATAAAGGTATGAGCAACAAAAGAATTACTCTTCTACTGACATCCCTCACCTGTCTTGCTCCCTGTCCCAGGTTTCAAAGAGCAGATTTACGATGTATACAGGTACCTGCCTCCAGCCACACAGGTGGTTCTCATCAGTGCCACGCTGCCACACGAGATTCTGGAGATGACCAACAAGTTCATGACCGACCCAATCCGCATCTTGGTGAAACGGTAGGAGCCCCTCTTGTCAAGTTTACTAAAACAGTATGTAACAGGATTTGTCTTTGTCCTTCAGTGATGAATTGACTCTGGAAGGCATCAAGCAATTTTTCGTGGCAGTGGAGAGGGAAGAGTGGAAATTTGACACTCTGTGTGACCTCTACGACACACTGACCATCACTCAGGCGGTCATCTTCTGCAACACCAAAAGAAAGGTAAGAGGCACTGCACAGCATCCATGTGCTGACTTGCAGTAGCATCTGTTGATTGGATTTGTAGGTGGACTGGCTGACGGAGAAAATGAGGGAAGCCAACTTCACTGTATCCTCAATGCATGGAGACATGCCCCAGAAAGAGCGGGAGTCCATCATGAAGGAGTTCCGGTCGGGCGCCAGGTGGGTCTGCTATGCTGTGGCTCTGCAGGTCATTAATCGCCTCAAACACTCTTTCTTTTTGCAGCCGAGTGCTTATTTCTACAGATGTCTGGGCCAGGGGGTTGGATGTCCCTCAGGTGTCCCTCATCATTAACTATGATCTCCCTAATAACAGAGAATTGTACATACACAGGTAAGGTGCAAGCTCTCATTGGCTTCACTTCTATACTAACTGTAATATTATTTTATTCCTGAAGAATTGGGAGATCAGGTCGATACGGCCGGAAGGGTGTGGCCATTAACTTTGTAAAGAATGACGACATCCGCATCCTCAGAGATATCGAGCAGTACTATTCCACTCAGATTGATGAGATGCCGATGAACGGTAGGAAATCGTCCAGCTCTACTGTAATTGTAGTTCCTTAATCTGTTTCTTTCTTCACTTTCAGTTGCTGATCTTATCTGAAGCAGCAGATCAGTGGGATGAGGGAGACTGTTCACCTGCTGTGTACTCCTGTTTGGAAGTATTTAGATCCAGATTCTACTTAATGGGGTTTATATGGACTTTCTTCTCATAAATGGCCTGCCGTCTCCCTTCCTTTGAAGAGGATATGGGGATTCTGCTCTCTTTTCTTATTTACATGTAAATAATACATTGTTCTAAGTCTTTTTCATTAAAAATTTAAAACTTTTCCCATAAACTCTATACTTCTAAGGTGCCACCACCTTCTCTAGTAACTTACTGTGTAGTCTTGGGTCATTTCACTCACTTTTCTTTTTTTCTTTTCTTTTTCTTTTTTTTTTTTGAGACAGTCTCCCTCTGTTGCCCAGGCAGGAGCGCAGTGGCGTGATCTCCTCTCACCGCAAGCTCCACTTCCTGGGTTCATGCCATTCTCCTACCTCAGCCTCCCACGTAGCTGGGAGTACAGGCGGCCGCCACCATGCCAGGCTAATTTTTTTGTATTTTCAGTAGAGACGGGGTTTCACCGTGTTAGCCAAGATGGTCTCGATCTCCTGACCTCGTGATCCACCCACCTCGGCCTCCCAAAGTGCTGGGATTACAGGCGTGAGCCACTGCACCCGGCCCATTTCACTCACTTTTCTAATCTTTTTTTTTGGAAAGAGTTTCATCGTTGATGAGTTTTGCTCTGCTGCCCAGGCTGAAGAGCAGTGGCACCATCACAACTCATTGCAGCCACAACCTCCTGGGCTCAAGCGATCCTCTCACCTCACCCTCCTGAGTAGCTGGGACTACAGGTGCATGCCAGCACATCTGGCTAATATTTAAATTTTTTGTAGAGACAGGGTCTCACTTTGTGGCCTAGGCTGGTCTGTCACTCATGGGTTTAAGTGATTCTCCCATCTTGGCCTTACAAAGTGCTGGGATAACAGGTGTGAGCCACCATGCCTGGCCTCATTTTTCTAATTTTTTTTTTTTGTTGTTTTTTTGAGAGCCCAGGATCTCCCTGTCGCCCAGGCAGGAGTATAGTGGCAGGATCATGACTTACCACAATGTTGACAAACTAAAACAGATAATTATCTGTTTAAATATTTAAATTATTAAAGTATTTAAGTTATCTGTTGAAATATTTAAAGTAATTACCTGTAGCTTTATAGGC